GATCACCAATTTTTGATTTCTTTCTGGTTATCAAACAATACTCTAGTCAGATGCCCCAAAGAACACCATGGTTCGACAGACATTGCCACAGATCTCTGTGGGTCCAGCGTTCCTGGTCGCCGCTCTAGCCTGGGGCAGAAGCAGAAATGCAGGAGGCACGCGTTTAAATCAGGACGCCCTCAATGGGAGGTGCGCAGGCCGAGGAGGGGGCTGCGGCAAGCTGCGAGTCTTCACTTTCTTCGGCTCTTGGGTTTGACTCTGTAATTGGTTCTAGGCCTGGAGGAGACGAGGAGGATAGGGGGAGAGGGGAATGAATGAAGACGCGCATCTCAAGCGGGGCAGCAAAAGACTCCTCATTCAGAGGTGCGGCTCTACCGGCCAGGGAGTCCCCGTGTAGACTGGGCATTTATGCAACTGGAGTCATCGGAACTGTCCCAAGGGTCACATTCCTTCAGCAAATGTTTACTGCGTACCCACCGGGTGCCCGCATCCCGCACTCTGCCCGCGCTGTGCGGCCCTGCCTAGCGCGCGCGCCTCCTCCAGGCCTCACCCACGCTCAGGACGGACGCGCGCTGGACGGCTCTTCCTTGTCGGAGCGCCCCAGGGGTCGGGGAAGAGGGCCCGGCAAGGGAGCCCTCGCGCCGGAGCTGCAGCTGCAGCCGCCGCCCCGCCGCCCCGCCGGCTCCCACGGGGCAGAGACGCAGCTCCTCTCCGGTCTTCCCGTACGCTACCGCGCCCGGGCAGTTCCTCGCCCGCGCACGCGCCGCTCCGCCAACTGATTGGCCTCCGGCGCCTCGGATTGGCCCAGGCCGTCCAACAGCAGCCCCGCCCAGAGAGAGACCATTGGTCCTTGCCCATAGGGGCGGGGCCCGGCAGAGATCTGCGGAATTCGGCCTTCGGAAAGAGCCCCCGGGCCGGGGCACGGAGAGAGCCGAGCGCCGCAGCCGTGAGCCGAATAGAGCCGGAGAGACCCGAGTATGACCGGAGAAGCCCAGGCCGGCCGGAAGAGGAGCCGAGCGCGGCCGGAAGGAACCGAGCCCGTCCGAAGGGAGCGGAGCGCAGCCTGGCCTGGGGCCCGGTCGAGCCCGCGCCATGGCGGCCGAGGCGACAGCTGTGGCCGGAAGCGGGGCTGTTGGCGGCTGCCTGGCCAAAGACGGCTTGCAGCAGTCTAAGTGCCCGGACACTACCCCAAAACGGCGGCGCGCCTCGTCGCTGTCGCGTGACGCCGAGCGCCGAGCCTACCAATGGTGCCGGGAGTACTTGGGCGGGGCCTGGCGCCGAGTGCAGCCCGAGGAGCTGAGGGTTTACCCCGTGAGGTGGGAGGTCAGGGGTCAGCCTCTCCGGTGCGGCGGGCTGAGCGCGCCTGGTGTGGGTCTGCAGCGGAGGCCTCAGCAACCTGCTCTTCCGCTGCTCGCTCCCGGACCACCTGCCCAGCGTTGGCGAGGAGCCCCGGGAGGTGCTTCTGCGGCTGTACGGAGCCATCTTGCAGGTGAGGGGGGTGTGAGCGCCGCAGCACCAGTGCCTTGGCCCCTTTGCTGTCCATCCTTTTTCAGGGCGTGGACTCCCTGGTGCTAGAAAGCGTGATGTTCGCCATACTTGCGGAGCGGTCGCTGGGGCCCCAGCTGTACGGAGTCTTCCCAGAGGGCCGGCTGGAACAGTACATCCCAGTACGGGCCCAGTCCTACCCTCTCCTCCCCAACCATCACCACCCTGATAGCTTCCTGGGTGCAGAGTCGGCCATTGAAAACTCAAGAGCTTCGAGAGCCAGTGTTGTCAGCAGCCATTGCCACGAAGATGGCGCAATTTCATGGCATGGAGATGCCTTTCACCAAGGAGCCCCACTGGCTGTTTGGGACCATGGAGCGGTGAGTCAGGAGCCTCCTCAGGGCTCCTGTACAGAGCCAGTGTATCCTATTCTTTGGGCTTCAGGTACCTAAAACAGATCCAGGACCTGCCCCCAACTGGCCTCCCTGAGATGAACCTGCTGGAGATGTACAGCCTGAAGGATGAGATGGGCAACCTCAGGTGAGGGCAGGCAGGACAAGGCTAATGGTAATTGCTCAGGACCCATGCTCCCATACCCCTGTAGGAAGTTACTAGAGTCTACCCCATCGCCAGTCGTCTTCTGCCACAATGACATCCAGGAAGGTAGGAGAAGGCATCTGAGTCTCCTAACCCAAGGAGTGAGCAGAACCTCACCCCATTCCCCCAGGGAACATCTTGCTGCTCTCAGAGCCAGAAAATGCTGACAGCCTCATGCTGGTGGACTTCGAGTACAGCAGTTATAACTATAGGTGAGGCTGGAAAGATGGCTTCCCATAGATCTTTGGGGACTGAATGTCCACCTTATTCTCCCAGGGGCTTTGACATTGGGAACCATTTTTGTGAGTGGGTTTATGATTATACTCACGAGGAATGGCCTTTCTACAAAGCAAGGCCCACAGACTACCCCACTCAAGAACAGCAGGTATGTGGGCCAGAGGCTGGGGAGCAGGACCCCCCAATTCCTGACTCTTGGCCATTGATCGTAGTTGCATTTTATTCGTCATTACCTGGCAGAGGCAAAGAAAGGTGAGACCCTCTCCCAAGAGGAGCAGAGAAAACTGGAAGAAGATTTGCTGGTAGAAGTCAGTCGGTGAGGAAGGAGGGGCAGGGTGGGGTAGGGCAGAATGCCCCTCCTTTTCCTGCCCTCCCCCCAGGTATGCTCTGGCATCCCATTTCTTCTGGGGTCTGTGGTCCATCCTCCAGGCATCCATGTCCACCATAGAATTTGGTTACTTGGTAAGTGACCCTGGGGATGGGAATGCTAGCTGCACCACTGTGTGGGGTGGGTTTCCTTCCCTAGGACTATGCCCAGTCTCGGTTCCAGTTCTACTTCCAGCAGAAGGGGCAGCTGACCAGTGTCCACTCCTCATCCTGACTCCACCCTCCCACTCCTTGGATTTCTCCTGGAGCCTCCAGGGCAGGACCTTGGAGGGAGGAACAACGAGCAGAAGGCCCTGGCGACTGGGCTGAGCCCCCAAGTGAAACTGAGGTTCAGGAGACCGGCCTGTTCCTGAGTTTGAGTAGGTCCCCATGGCTGGCAGGCCAGAGCCCCGTGCTGTGTATGTAACACAATAAACAAGCTTCTTCTTCCCACCCTGTCCTGGCCCTGCTGAGCAGCAGCAGAA